CTCACTCCCGGGCACCCCTCCTCCTGGGGGACCTCCTGGTGGGGTCAGGGCCTCACTCCTGGGCACCCCTCCTCCTGGGGGACCTCGCGGTGGGGTCAGGGCCTCACTCCCGGGCACCCCTCCTCCTGGGGGACCTCCTGGTGGGGTCAGGGTCTCACTCCTGGGCACCCCTCCTTCTGGGGGACCTCACGGTGGGGTGAGGGCCTCACTCCTGGGCACCCCTCCTCCTGGAGGACCTCCTGGTGGGGTCAGGGCCTCACTCCTGGGCACCCCTCCTCCTGGGGGACCTCGCGGTGGGGTCAGGGCCTCACTCCCGGGTACCCCTCCTCCTAGGGGAGCTAACCCCGGGCACCCCTCCTCCTGGGGGGACATCTCAGTGGGGTCAAGGCCTCAGGCCTGGGCACTTCTCCTGGGGGACCTCGCCCCGGGCACCCTTCCTCCTGGATGACACCCCGGTGGGGTCAGGGCCTCACCCCTCTCCTGGGGCCGTCAAGTGTCCTGCACGCCCTGCTCTCCCTACCGCGTCTGTCTGAAAGGACGCCCTGCAGTCCCCTCGTCCTCCCCGGTCAAGTAGCACAGCCCACAGCCCGGGTGAAATGCAACGACCTTTTACATATCAGCCTTGCTTGAGGCTTTACAGCAACTCCAGGCCGCCTGGCTTGGGTTTGCAGCGCGGCGCCCTCGCACAGCCCCGCCTTCCCCGCGGCGGCGTCTACGGGGGACCAGAGATTGTGACGCGCGCCCTAGGGGAGAGCAGGAGGCTTCCACGGGCCAAGGAGGCGGCTCCGAGAGGTGACCCGGGACCGGGGCGTGGCCCAGGGCGGAAGACTGAGGCGGCGACCTCCCGGCCCCGCCCCGCGCCGAGCAGCCCCGCCCCTTCCACGCCCCTCCGGGAGGCCCACCCCTATGGACGCCGCTCTGCACCAATCGGAGATTGCCTGGCCTCAGACCCGCCTCCTGGTGCCGCCCGCGCAGGCGCCGTAGGCCGAAGCGGCGGGATGAGCGGAGCCGGCGTGGGCGGGGCGTCCGAGGAGAGCCAGGCCATGCAGGCCCACGTGGTAGGTGCCAGCGGGGAGGGTGCCCCGCCGTGCAGGCTGGGTCCTCGCGTCCCCTCACCCCGCCCTCCAGTCCTCTCTCGCTCCGGGGTTCGCAGCCCCGCACCGCCTCTCGGGCTCACCTACGGGGTCTCCGCCCTGAGCAGCCCTTAGGCCCCGCGGGCGAGCGCGGCTGCGCGTGCGGGGGACGCTCGGGATTGGAGCCCGCGGGGCGCGGCCGAGATCTGCAGCTCCGGCTGCGCTTCCTGCCCCCGTCCCGCGAGCGTGGCCTCCTCACCGACCTTCCTCGTTCTGATTTTGAAGCTTCCGGGCTCGGAGCTCAGGCAGTTCCCCGTTCGCCCTCACCTGGTCGTGGGGTGGAGGAACGGCGCACCTGCCTCATCCCCGCCCGCCTGCCCCGCGCTCCTTCCCCGCGCCCGCACACCTGCCTCGCTCCCGCCTCGCTCCTGCGCACCTGCCCCGCCCCCGCGCACCTGCCCCCGCACCTCACACACCTGGTCCGCGCACCTGCGCATCTGCCTCGCTCTTACGCACCTGCCTTGCCCCTGCACGCCTGCCCTGCACACCTGCCCCGCCCCCGCACACCTGCCCCACACCCCACACACGTGCCCCGCGCTCCTGACTCGCCCCCGCGCACCTGCCGCGCGCACCTGCCTCGCTCCCGCACCCCACACACCTGGTCTGCACACCTCCCCGTGCCCCACACCTGCCTGCACACCTGTCCGTGTGCCCCCACACAACCTCGCACCCCACACGTCTGCCGTCACACATTCCCGGCACACTTGCCCATGCCCCACACACACGTCTTGTGCCTGCACACCTGCTTCACACACCTGCTCTGCGTCCTGCATACATGCCCGTGCCCCATACCTGCCCGTGCACCTGCCGTGCACACCTGCCTGCGCATCCCACACACCTACCTGCACACCTCCTCCGTGCCCACACACCTGCCTGTGTGCCCAGCACACTTACCCCAAACACGTGCCCTAAAAACCTGCCCTTAAGCCCCGAACACCTTCCCCGTGCTCCGGCAGAGGCTGGAGCAAAGGCCCTCAGGGTTCAGACCCAGCCAATAGGCCGATGCAGGGAACAACCACAGGGATGTAGGATTAGCAGTCGCCCAAAGGCTCAGCATGTTTTCTGTTTTTTGTTTTTTTGTTTGTTTTTTTTCCAGCCTTTTTTCTTTTTTATTCCAGTCTTACTAAAATTGGTAACAGGTGAATCAAGGTCTATCTTTGATAGAAACATTATATTTTGTAGATCTTGAGAAAAATTATTTCCTTCTTTTCCTCTAAGTAAATCCAAACTAAGGTAAATTTGTAAATAAATTAGGGAACTCGTTTTTTTGAAATGGAGTTTCACACTCGTTGCCCAGGCTGGAGTACAATGGCGCGAGCTCGGCTCACCGCAACCTCTGCCTCCCGGGTTCAAGCGTTTCTCCTGCCTCAGCCTCCCGAGTAGCTGGGATTACAGGCATGCACCACCACACCAGGGTAATTTTGTATTTTTAGTAGGGACGGGGTTTACTTCTGTTAATCCATTTCTTTTGAATTCCAGTCTATTATCCTCCCAGTCCACAACGCTGAACCGTGGCTGGACGAATGTTTGAGGTCTGTTTTGCAACAGGACTTTGAAGGTACCATGGAGCTGTCTGTTTTCAATGATGCCAGTAAGGTTTGTAGGAACTTCCTGTCGGGTGACTCAGCAGTTTCCTGACCTGCCAGTGTTCTGCTTTCAGGACAAGTCTGGGGCTATCATTGAAAAATGGAGAGTGAAGCTGGAAGATTCTGGTGTCCACGTGATCATTGGGGGGCACGATTCTCCCTCTCCTAGAGGCGGTAAGTAAACATGCTTAGTTTATTAAACTATAATAAAAGAGTTTTGCTCTTCTTTTTTCCACAGTCGGATACGCTAAAAATCAAGCAGTTGCCCAGAGCTCAGGGTCTTACCTTTGCTTTTTGGATTCGGTAAGTAACTTTCTTTTGTTTATAATGTATAACAAACAAACGGAAAGTGTGTTCTTTACTGCAGGATGACGTCATGATGCCCCAGCGGGTGAGGCTGCAACACGAGGCTGCCGTTCAGCACCCGTCGAGCGTAAGTACTGGCCTCCTTAGTGTCGTTACTACTTTTGAGCTCTGTCTGCCGTTGTTTTTCACAGATCATTGGTTGCAGAGTGAGGAGAGATCCCCCTAACTCCACCGAACGATACACACGTTGGATCAACCAGCTGACGCCGGAGCAGCTCCTAACCCAGGTACCTCGCCTGGCGCCTTGTCTGGGGCAGGTCCGCTAACTCTGTCAACGTTAATTGCTTCTAGGTTTTCACCTCAAATGGCCCCACGGTGATCATGCCCACCTGGTTCTGCTCGCGAGCGTGGTTCTCCCACGTGGGCCCCTTTAACGAGGGAGGTCAGGTAAGGGCCGAAGGCGGGAATCAGGTCCCTCCCCAGTGATGCCTCTGCTTCTCCCGCCCTGCAGGGCGTCCCGGAGGACCTGCTGTTCTTCTACGAGCACCTCAGGAAGGGCGGCGGCGTCATCCGCGTGGACCAGAGTCTCCTGCTGTATCGCCACCACCCACAGGCGGCCACGCACTGCGTCCTCGAGTGAGTCAGCCCCGCCCGGCCCCGGGACGCCTCGGCCTGCCTATCACCCTCTTCTCCACCGCAGGACGACCATCTGGACCCACCGCGTCCGCTTCCTGGAAGAGCAGGCCCTGCCCCGCTGGGCGGCCTTCACCATCTGGAACGCTGGCAAGCAGGGGCGCCGGCTGTACCGCAGCTTGACTGCCGGCAGCCAGCGCAAGGTGAGCATCCTGCCACCCTCCAACACTGCCTGGTCCAGAGCTGCCCTTCTGTGCTTGTCCCCAGGTGGTGGCATTCTGTGACGTGGACGAGAACAAGATCAGGAAAGGCTTCTATTGCCACGAGGACTCTCAGGTGTGCAGGGCCGCATGGTGTCACCCTTGGGGCGGGCAGGACTGATGGCCACTGTCACTCTCAGGAAAGACCCAAGCCCCGAATCCCCATCCTGCACTTCCGAGCCGCCCGGCCACCCTTCGTCATCTGCGTGAAGCTGGTGAGTGTGGGGCCCTTGGCCGTGGAAGGGCTCCGGACTGAGCTGAATCTGCTGCTCCTGACAGGACCTCACAGGGGGCGCCTTTGAGGACAACCTGAGGTCACTGCACTTGCAGGAGGGCCAGGACTTCCTTCACTTCAGCTGACGGACCCATGGCAGCTGCTCCCAGGTGGGTCTTTTCACCGAAGAACCATCTGGGTTTCTCAGAAGCCACTTGTTCCTTCCATCCTCAGTGCATCCCAGGCCAGCAGGAGCTTTGTGAGCTGCAGGCATGGCGATGGTGCGCCTGTTCCACACCCAGCAGGCGCAACCAGAGTCTCGTGTGTGCCGACCACAGGAGCCAAGCCTTTTCCACTGTGTGGACTCATGTGGCCAAGGCTAGGCCTGGTCACCCAGGACCCTCACCACGTGACCCCAGCCAATCGGGACAGTTCAAGGAGGAGGAGACCCCTATTACACAGGTTGGAATAAAATATTTAAATCTCGTAAAAATGTAACCCAAGGCTCTTTTAGGGTATAAAGACCATTGGCCACCAGGTCAAACACAACAACAGTAGTGTGTTAACCCCACACTCCTGTGTGGCCAGGTCGTCACACACATCCCGTGAAGAGCTGTCTGCTAAACACACAGCACGGACTGTCACAGTCCTGGTCTTGTGGTCCTGGTGACCTCACAAGCCTCACAGATGCGGTGGCACCTCCCAGTTCTCGGCCTGCCCATGTTCCTGTGTCCAGGCCCCATCCCCACCTGAGAGCAGGCCAGGGAGCCACCCTAATCTACACCACGCACATGGCACCCCTGGGCTCCTCACATAGGGAAAGGGTTGCTCACCCAAGCCCTTGGGCCTCTGAGTGGCCACACCTGGGGCTGCTTTGGTGCTGCTGGCCGTGGTTCTGCACCTCAAGCCCTATGAGCACAGCACAGGTCCCAGAGATGGGTGTGGGTTGCTACCACAGTGAAATTTTTATACACGTTCCCCTCACCAGCTTTGGGATGGATCAGCACGAGCTCAGACACAGAGACAAAGGTAGCCTCCTGCCCTTTGCCTAAAAACCCAAGTGTGGACTCTGCCCAGGCTCTCCTAAGACAGTGTAATTATTTCAAGAATGGTATTTATTTCCGACATTACTGTAGAGGCACACATTGGACTCTGACGATTCCCCTTGCAGCAGACATTTGTGAAGCTGCTGGTCGGCACACCCATCAATCAGTGACTCCTGCACTGCAGAGGGGCCACATGCACGATGCTCACGTGTGCACAGGGGGGAGGACAGCACCCCCACCAGGCAGACGGGCCCAGAAACAGCATCTGCCCAGCACTCCAGACCATGCCTGCCACCAGGGCTTCTCAGTTCTCTAGCATTTGAACCTCTGATTTAACATTCATCTCTCTCCAAGACTGGGTGGGGCACTGCCTGTGGCCAGACGTCTCCCACAGCAGGGACAGCACCAGGCAAGAAGGGGGCCTGGTCTCCAGGCAGGAGGAGTGCAGCCCACCTCCCCTCTGGCTGACCCCTGGGCAGTGAGCCTTTCCATCACCCCTACACACATCAGGCTCAGAGACAAAAGGCAGGAACTTCTTGGTACATGATTTTATAGGAAGCACATTTGTGTTCAAGTGAAGGCAGAGGCGTCCACCCCAAGTCACCAGAGCGCAGGTGCAGAGAGGAAAAGCTGTCAGCTAGTGCCAGCCTCCAAGGGCCAGCGCTACCCTTCAACAGCTGGAGGCACCACTGTGCGAGGCTTTCCACACCGGCCTCCCTCAGGAACAAGACATCCTCACCAGGCAGGGGTGAGGTATGGGCTCCAGGACTGGCTTCAGCAGGCACCAGGCTGAAGAAGAGACAAGACAAGCTCAGGCTGGTCAGCTCCAACACACACCATTCCCAGCCAGGGGACCCTCACCCCTCTGGGCCCTGTGTGGGGACTGACACGGTTCCTGCAGGAAACCATTTGTGCCGTTTCCCACACACCCGGCAGCCTGAGCTATGTGGCTGACAGGTGCTCATGACTAACGTGTCCTCGGAAGGGCACCCCATCTGGGGAGCGGGAAGGGAGGTTCACTGCACTGCTCTTAACCTGCATTCACACGTTTGAAATTTTTCCTAATAAAAATGTAAAAAGCACATTTAATTCCAAAGTCTGCTGTTGAGTTCAGCCTTTAC